ACGGAGTCTTGCTCTGTCGCCCAGGCTGGAGTTTGGTGGCACGATATCAGCTCACTGCAACGTTCACCTCCCGGGTTCAAGAGATTCTCCTGTCTCAGCCTCTGGAGTAGCTGGGACTACAGGCACGCGCCACCACGCCCAACTAATTTTTGTATTTTTAGTAGAGAGGGTTTCACCATGTTGGCCAGGCTGGCCTCAAACTCCTGACCTCAAGTGATCTGCCCGCCTCAACCTCCCAAAGTGCTGGGATTACAGGTGTGAGCCACCGCGCCTGGCCGTCACTTTTCTTCAATCTCACTGGTGCTCGCGGGCTGAAGGGTCAGGACGGACTAGAGGCGAGCAATCCTGGTGGCACCAGGCGTTCCCCGACCCGCCCGGGTCGCCAGCTGCACGGACCCTGGGCAGATGCGCGCAGCGGCTGCGGCACACGGCGGGGAGCGGCTGCTTGGCCCCATCCTAAGGCAGCAGAATGCCCAGAGCTGGTCCCTGGCTCCAGGCGCAGGCCGAGTAGGAGCTGGGCGGGCAGCGGCGTCGGGCAGGCCCTTCCAGCCGGGCTGACAGGCCGCTCTGACCCAGCCATCTGACTCCGCTTGCGTCCTGGCAGCGCGGACCCTAGGGCAACTTTGCTGCAGTGGCCAAGCCGGGGGCGGAACTGACCCGTACCCCTGAACCGAGCAAGCCTAGGAGCAGGTGCGCCGGCGGCGCTGTGAAGCGGCACTCATGACAGGCAGGCTGGGCACCGCCACCCCGAAACCTCCGAGGGAGGACCAGCCAGCCCAGGTTGGCGCTGGAGCTGCAGCGCCACCTGCAGGCCAAGGAGTCTTTTTCTGGGAGGCTGGAGCTGCAGCGCCACCTGCAGGCCAAGGAGTCTTTTTCTGGGAGGCTGGAGCTGCAGCGCCACCTGCAGGCCAAGGAGTCTTTTTCTGGGAGGCTGGAGCTGCAGATGCAGTGAAGTCACAGGTTCCGTGATGTCACAGGTGGGCAGGCGCACTGGTCTGTAACGGATTGGCTTGGCCTTACCCACGAGGCTTTGCGGTGGCTGTTGGCTTGGCGGTGGTCGCTTGGCTTGGCGTGGCAGTGATCGCTTGGCTTGGCATTTCTGGCTTGGCGGTCCTCCTTTCGCAGATTGGAAACCGCGGGCTATCCTGCTGGGAGGTTGTGGCCGAGGCAGTAGCTCGCTACTGATGGCCTCCTGGGGTGGAGAAAAGCGGGGAGGGGCTGAGGGGTCTCCGAAGCCGGCAGTCTACGCCACGAGGAAGACCCCTAGCGTCGGGAGCCAGGGGGACCAGTGGTACTTGGGCTACCCGGGGGACCAGTGGTCCTCGGGCTTCCCCTACAGCTGGTGGAAAAACAGCGTCGGCAGCGAGAGCAAGCACGGTGAGGGCGCCTTAGACCAGCCCCAGCACGACGTCCGCCTGGAAGATCTTGGCGAGCTCCACAGAGCTGCCCGGTCGGGCGACGTCCCTGGGGTGGAGCACATCTTAGCTCCTGGAGACACTGGCGTGGACAAGAGGGATAGGAAGAAGAGGTAATGGCCAGGCGAAGGATGCGCCGTCCTGTAGTAATTTCATTTATTACATTTTTATCCATAGCATTCAGCAACTAGTTCCTGAATATAAGGAAAAACAGACACCTGAAAGTCTTCCTCAAAATAACAATCCAGGTAAGACTTCTGATAGTGAATTATTTTTGGTGAAAAATGAAAACTTCATTTTCGGATTTTTCAGATTGGCATCCTACTAATTTGACCCTTAGTGATGAGACTTGTCAGAGATCCAAGAATCTGAAAGTTGATGATAAATGTCCATCTGTATCACCATCAATGCCTGAAAATCAGTCAGCAACCAAAGAACTGGGACAGATGAACTTAACAGAACGAGAAAAGATGGACACTGGAGTTGTACTTCTCTCAGGGAATGATACTCTCCATGACCTGTGCCAATCACAGCTACCAGAAAACAAAGAGAGCAAAGAAGGTAACAAAGAAGCATAGAGAATTCAGTCCTAGAAGTAGTTTAACTGAATGTTTGGATTTTGCAGCAGAACAAGACTCGGAGCTGACATCAGAGGAAGAGCAAGAAAGACTTAAAGGATGCGAAAATAAGCAGCCACAGGTGTGGAAACATTTAAACTAAAATCTAAATTTAGCAAATTAATCTTCCACTTTTGCATCTGCAGAAAACGTCTCAAGAACCAGAAATGGCTAAGGATTGCGATAGAGAGGATATACCTATATATCCAGTACTTCCTCATGTGCAAAAATCTGAGGAAATGTGGATTGAACAAGGCAAATTAGAGTGGAAAAACCAATTAAAACTCGTCATAAATGAGTTAAAGCAGAGGTTTGGTGAAATTTATGAAAAATACAAAATTCCGGCTTGTCCTGAGGAAGAGCCACTACTTGATAACTCTACAAGAGGAACAGATGTAAAGGATATTCCCTTTAATTTGACAAATAACATACCTGGTTGTGAGGAAGAAGATGCATCTGAAATATCTGTCTCAGTGGTATTCGAGACATTTCCTGAACAAAAAGAACCCAGTCTCAAAAATATCATCCATCCATACTATCATCCATACTCTGGGTCCCAGGAACATGTTTGCCAGTCATCTTCTAAGTTTCATTTACATGAAAATAAATTAGACTGCGACAATGATAACAAACCAGGCATTGGACATATTTTTAGTACAGATAAGAACTTTCATAATGATGCAAGCACTAAGAAAGCAAGGAACCCAGAAGTGGTTATGGTTGAAATGAAAGAAGACCAAGAGTTTGATTTGCAAATGACAAAAAATATGAACCAAAATAGTGACAGTGGCAGTACAAACAACTATAAAAGCCTGAAACCTAAATTAGAAAATCTGAGTTCTTTACCACCAGATTCTGACAGAACATCAGAAGTATATCTACATGAAGAATTACAGCAAGACATGCAAAAGTTTAAGAATGAGGTCAACACATTAGAAGAAGAGTTCCTGGCTTTGAAGAAAGAAGATGTTCAACTTCATAAAGATGTAGGGTTTTACTTGCTGCCACTCTTTGTTTTCAATCATCCTGAACATCAAACTCTCACTCAAGGTTGAAGAAGAAATGGAGAAGCACAGAAGTAATAGCACAGAATTATCAGGAACCCTAACTGATGGTACTACTGTTGGCAATGATGATGATGGACTAAATCAGCAGATTCCTAGGAAGGAAAATGGAGAGCATGACAGGTAAGCCTATAGCAGCGTTTAACAGGAGACAATTTTTCTAAAAGGAATTGTTTTTTTTTTTCAGGCCTGCAGATAAAACATCTAATGAAAAGAACGAGGTATTGTAAAAAAGGAAATGATCTAAAATATTGACATTTTGAAACAGTATTATTTATCTTATAGGTCAAAAACCAAATATATCCTGAGGCTGACTTTGCTGACTCAATGGAGCCATCTGAAATAGCCTCAGAGGATTGTGAATTGTCTCACTCTGTTTATGAGAATTTTATGTTGCTGATTGAACAACTTAGAATGGAGTATAAAGGTAGGACCACTGCATAAATGCAAGGCCTTTTGTATTTTATTTCTACCTTTTCTCCCTGACACAGATTCTGCTAGCCTACCAAGAATCCAAGACACATTTTGTTTGTGTGAACACTTACTGAAACTTAAGAATAATCACTGTGACCAACTTACAGTAAAACTTAAACAAATGGAAAATATGGTCAGTGTACTACAAAATGAGCTATCTGAAACAAAAAAGACAAAATTACAGTTAGAACTTCAAAAAATTGAATGGGAGAAAGAGCTGTACGATTTGAGGTATGATGTTCTAGTTCTAAAGAAATGTTTATCACATTTTAATGTAATCCATGTTTAACTGCAGACTTGCCTTAAAACAAGAAAATGAGGAGAAAAGAAATGCCGATATGTTGTATAATAAAGATAGTGAACAGTTAAGAATAAAAGAAGAGGAGTGTGGGAAAGTGGTTGAAACAAAGCAACAACTTAAATGGAATCTGAGAAGACTTGTTAAGGAATTGAGGACAGTAAGAAATAACTTGGATCTGGTAAATTAATCTTTGGTGTAAACTTCATTTTTCTATTAGACCAAAACCTCCATGTTATCTCTAGGTTGTGCAGGAGAGAAACGATGCCCAGAAGCAACTTTCTGAAGAACAGGATGCCAGAATATTACAAGATCAGATTCTGACGAGTAAACAAAAGGAACTAGAAATGGCTCGAAAGAAAATGAATTCTGAGGTATTTTCTTTAGTCATTTTCAAATATATTTTGAGTGCTACTGAATGTTTCCTTTCTTACTTAGATTTCTCATAGGCATCAGAAAGAAAAGGATCTCTTTCATGAAGATTGCATGTTGCAGGAAGAAATTGCCTTGCTGAGACTGGAAATAGATACAATAAAAAATCAGAACAAGCAAAAGGAAAAGAAATATTTTGAGGACATTGAGGCTGTGAAAGAAAAGAATGATAACCTTCAAAAAATTATAAAACTAAATGAGGAAACATTAACAGAAACAATACTCCAGTACAGTGGACAGCTGAACAATCTGACAGCTGAGAACAAAATACTCAATTCTGAACTGGAGAATGGGAAACAGAACCAAGAAAGACTAGAAATAGAAATGGAATCATACCGTTGTAGACTAGCTGCTGCTGTACGTGACTGTGATCAAAGTCAGACAGCAAGAGACCTAAAACTTGATTTCCAGAGAACAAGACAAGAGTGGGTTCGTTTACATGACAAAATGAAGGTTGATATGTCTGGCCTACAAGCTAAGAATGAGATTCTTTCTGAAAAACTTTCTAATGCTGAAAGTAAAATTAACAGCCTACAAATTCAGCTCCATAACACAAGAGATGCTCTTGGAAGAGAGAGTTTGATTTTGGAACGTGTGCAAAGAGACCTCAGCCAAACACAGTGTCAGAAGAAAGAAACTGAACAAATGTACCAAATTGAACAAAGCAAACTGAAGAAATACATTGCCAAGCAGGAATCTGTAGAGGAGAGATTATCTCAACTACAAAGTGAAAATATGTTGCTTCGACAGCAACTGGATGATGCTCACAAGAAAGCTAACAGTCAAGAAAAGACAAGCAGTACTATCCAAGACCAGTTTCATTCTGCTGCCAAAAATCTTCAAGCTGAGAGTGAAAAGCAGATTCTTTCACTACAAGAGAAGAACAAGGAGCTGATGGATGAATATAATCATTTAAAAGAAAGAATGGATCAATGTGAGAAAGAGAAAGCAGGAAGAAAAGTAAGTATTAAGAAAGATAAAATATTTTTCAACATTACAAAACTATATTGTTTTACTCATGCAGATTGACCTTACAGAAGCACAGGAAACTGTACCTTCACGATGTCTACATCTGGATGCAGAGAATGAAGTTCTTCAACTTCAACAGACATTATTCTCTATGAAAGCAATACAAAAGCAATGTGAAACACTACAGAAGAATAAGAAGCAGCTGAAACAAGAAGTAGTAAACCTCAAAAGTTATATGGAAAGAAATATGTTAGAACGTGGTAAAGCTGAATGGCATAAACTGTTGATTGAAGAAAGAGCAAGGAAGGAGATAGAAGAAAAATTAAACGAAGCCATTCTCACCTTGCAGGTTGGTTTATTTATCTGTAATGTGCTTTCATTCTTTTAAAATGTTCCCTTTTAATTTATTTTAGAAACAAGCAGCAGTATCTCATGAACAGTTAGTACAGTTAAGGGAGGATAATACTACTTCAATAAAAACTCAGATGGAACTCACAATCAAAGATCTGGAATCTGAAATCTCCAGAATAAAAACTTCGCAAGCCGACTTTAATAAAACCGAATTGGAAAGATATAAGGAACTCTACCTAGAAGAAGTGAAAGTTAGAGAATCCTTGTCAAATGAACTCAGTAGGTAAGTCAATATGCAGAATCATAGAAAATAAGTACTAAGCATTTGTCTTTTTCAATCTTCATAGAACTAATGAGATGATAGCAGAGGTCAGTACGCAACTTACTGTGGAGAAAGAGCAGACCAGATCCAGATCTCTATTCACTGCTTATGCTACAAGGCCAGTCCTAGAGTCACCTTGCGTTGGAAATCTTAATGATAGTGAAGGTCTCAACAGAAAACATATTCCAAGAAAAAAGAGGTCTGCTCTTAAGGACATGGAGAGCTACTTGTTGAAGGTTAGCTATCTTTTTTCCTTCGGCGTTCAGATAAACGTTATAAATAATATTTGACTTATTTCAGATGCAGCAGAAGTTGCAAAATGATCTAACTGCAGAAGTAGCAGGTATGTTACCAAAATTTATGAATTAAATTTAGACCACTTACTTTACTCTGCCCCTTTGCTCTAGGATCCAGCCAAACTGGACTGCACAGAATTCCACAGTGCTCGTCCTTCTCCTCCAGCTCTTTGCACTTGCTTCTTTGCTCTATCTGCCAACCTTTTTTTCTCATCCTTCAGGTATCCACTAACCATGCCTCCACCGAAAAGCCAATAATAATATAATTCTTGCTTTTTTTTTCAGCTGCTACTAAATATGAACCTGGATCCTATATAGCTTCTCCTCTAGGATTTACACACAAGGAAAATCTGAATCAAGATCCAGTTTTGGAAGTAACAAAAGAATATGCACAGATTTTAAGAAGAAAATACATACTCTGAAAGATAAGGCAATTTTATTTGGGCTATTCACATGATATTTTGTTTCCCATTAAATATATGATGTGAACATTTTTACTAAAGGGAAATATTCTATATTATACATGTCTGATGAAAATTTATATAGTATTTTAAATAATGTTTCTTGGCCTCTTCAGCTAACTTTTAAGTGGATTTTGCAAATGAAAACCAGTATTACTGAGTTTTACATACTCGAACTGCCCAAATGTTTGCTGTTTAAACAGCCAAATAATCAAGTTGCCATTAGTAATTTAGTGGAGCCAATTGATGGCTTGTTTGTATTTTATAATTTTATCTTTATACATAGTGATAGATTTAAGTTTAGATAGACATCATTTTGGTATACTGGTACTGTGGTCATTGTCAATGTTTGGATGTATTACGATTGTTATAGTGCAATCAAACTTAGATAATTTTAATTTTAAGCACTGATTTATTTAGATCTTTCCTTGTGGAAAAATAAGGTTTGCCTAAGGCTTTTTGCTTTTTTATTTATTGTTTCATTTCTTTATTAGATTAACTTTTGGGAAACAGTCTTAAAATTGGAGAAAATTTCCACATTTTAGGAAAAACAGCTTTCCCCCTGTGGGCCATTTGAGAGTAAATTGCTGACATTATGCCATCACATCTGGTATGTGGGTATTCCCACAAGTCAGGACATTTTATATAACTACTTCATAATCGGAAAGTTAACATCAATACACTTGATCATTTAATTCTCAGTTTCTTTTCAAGTTTTCTTAATTGTCTATAATGTTCTTTGTAGCAGAAGGATCCCATTCAGGTCCATGAATTTCATTTAGTTGTCATGACTCTTTCAGTCTGGAACAGTTCCTCAGTTTTTCTTTGACCTTTATGACCTTAAATCTTTTGAAGAGTAAAGTCCAATAATACAGAATGTCCCTCCATTGGATTTCTCTGAACTTTTTTTATGATAAGATTTAGATGATAATTTTTTTTTTGGCAAGAGTATCACAGAAGTTATCCCATGATCTTCTCACTGCATTCTATCAGGTGACCTGCAATTATTATTATTTTTTATTTTCATCTTTTAAGTTCAGGGGTACATGTGCAGGATGTGCAGGATGTCCAGGTTTGTTACATAGGTAAATATGTGCCATGGTGGTTTGCTGCACAGATCATCCCATCACCTAGGTATTAATAATAGCCCAGCATCCATTAGCTGTTCTTCACGATGCTCTCCCTTCTTTCACCCGCCACCATCCCACATGCCCCTGTGTGTGTTGTTCCCCGCCATGTGTCCATGTGTTCTCATTATTCAGCTCCCACTTGTAAGTGAGAGCATGCAGTATTTCATTTTCTATTTCTGCGTTGGTTTGCTGAGGATAATGTTCTGCAGCTCCACCCATGTCCCTGCAAAGGACATGTCTCATTCCTTTTCATGGCTGCATAGTATTCCATGGTGTATATGTACCACATTTTCTTTATCCAGTTTATCATTGATGGGCTTTTAGGTTGATTCTTTGTCTTTGCTATTGTGAATAGTGCTGCAATGAACATACGTGTGCGTGTATCTTTATACTAGAATTAGTTATATTCCTTTGGGTATATACCAAGTAATGGGATTGCTGGGTTAAATGGTATTTCAGGTTCTAGATCTTTGAGGAATCACCACACTGTCTTCCACACTGGTTGAACTAATTTACACTCCTATCAACAGTGTAAAAGCATTCCTGTTTCTCCATAATCTTGCCAGCATCTTTTCATTTTTTTGAATTATAGCCATTCTGACTGTTGTGAGATGGTGTCTCATTGTGGTTTTGATTTGCATTTCTCAGATGATCAGTGATGTTGAAGTTTTTTTGTTTGTTGGCTGCATGTATGCCTTCTTTTGAAAAGTGTCTGTTTGTGTCCTTTGACCACTTTCTAATGGGGTTGAGTTTTTTTTTCTTGTAAATTTGTTTAAGTTCCTTGTAGATGCTGGATATTAGACCTTTGTCAGATGGATAGAGTGCAAAAATTTTCTCCCATTCTGTAGGTTGTCGGTTTACTCTGTTGATAGGTTCTTAATGCTGTGCAGAAGCTCTTTAGTTTAATTAGATCCCATTTGTCAATTTTGGCTTTTGTTGCAATTGCTTTTGGCATCTTCGTCATGAAATCTTTGCCCTTGCCTGTGTCCTGAATGGCATTGCCTAGGTTTTCTTCCAGGATTTTTATAGTTTTGGGTTGTAGATTTAAGTCTTTAATCCATCTTGAGTTAACTTTTGTATATGGGTTAAGGAAGGGGTCCCGTTTCAATTTGCTGCATATGGCTAGCCAGTTCTCCCAGCACCATTTATTAAATAGGGAATCTTTTCCCCATTGCTTCCTTTTGTCAGGTTTGTCAAAGATCACATGGTTGTAGGTGTGTGGTCTTATTTCTGGGTTCTCTATTCTGTTCCATTGGTCTATGTGTCGGTTCTTGTACCAGCACTATGCTGTTTTGGTTACTGTAGTCTTGTAGTATGTTTGAAGCTGGGTAGCATGATGCCTCTAGCTTTGCTCTTCTTGCTTAGGATTGTCTTGGCTATTTGGGCTCTTTTTTGGTTCCATATGAATTTTAAAATAGCTTTTTCTAGGTCTGTAAAGAATGTGAATAGTAGTTTAATGGGCCTAGCATTTAATTTACAGATTGCCTTGGGCAGTGTGGTCATTTTCACGATATTGAACCTTCCTGTCTGTGAGCATATGTTTTTCCATTTGTTTGTGTCATCTCTGATTTCTTTGAATAATGGTTTATAGTTATCCTTGAAAAGGTCCTTCACTTTTCTTGTTAGCTGTATTCCTAGGTATTATACTCTTCTTGTGGCAATTGTGAATGGGAGTTAATTCATGAGTTTTCTCTCGGCTTGCCTGTTGTTGGTGTATAGGAATGCTAGTGACTTTTGCACATTGATTTTGTATCCTGAGACTTTGTTGAAGTTGCTTATCAGCTAAGAAGTTTTTGAGCTGAGATGATGGAGTTTTCTAGATATAGGATCATATCATCTGCAAACAAAGATAGTTTGACTTCCTGTCTTCCTATTTGAATAGCTTTTCTTTCTTTCTCTTGCCTGATTGCCTTGGTGAGAATTTCTAATACTGTGTTGAATAGGAGTGGTGAGAGAGGGCATCTTTGTCTTGTGTCAGTTTTCAAGGGAACGCTTCCAGGTTTTCAGGTACTCAGGCAACAAATAGCGTTACAATAGAATAGTACCTCACATCTCAATGCTAATGTTGAACGTAAATGGCCTAAATGCTCCACTTAAAAGATATAGAATGGCAGAATGGGTAAGAATTCACCAACCAAGTTGCTGCTGTCTTCAGGAGACTCACCTAACACATACGGACTCACATAAACTTAAGGCAAAGGGTTGGAAAAAGACACTTCGTCTAAATGGACACATCAAAAGCGAGCAGGAGTAGCTGTTCTTATATCAGACAAAACGGACTTTAAGACAACAGCAGTTTTAAAAAGACAAAGAGGGACATTATATAATGATAAAAGGACTAGTTCAACAGGAAAATATCACAGTCCTAAATATATATGCACCTAATACTGGAGATCCCAAATTTATAAAACAATTACTACTAGACATAAGAAATGAGGTAGTTGGCAACACAATAATAGTGGGGGATGTTAATACTCCGCTGGCAGCACTAGGCAGATCACCAAGACAGAAAGTCAACAAAGAAACAATGGACTTAAACTATACCCTGGAACATATGGACTTAACAGATGCTTACAGAACATTCTACCCAACAAGCATAGAATATACATTGTATACATCAGAACACGGGACATTCTCCAAAATAGACCATATGATAGGGCACAAAACAAGTCTCAGTAAATTTAAGAAAATCAGAATTATATCAAGTACTCTCTCAGACCACAGTGGAATAAAATTGGAAATTAATTCCAAAAGGAACACTCAAAAGCATGCAAATACATGGTAATTAAATAACCTACTCCTGAATGATTGTTGGGTCAACAATGATATCAAGAGGGAAATTTAAAAATTCTTTGAACTGAACGATAATAGTGACACAACCTATCAAAAACTCTGGGATACAGCAAAAGTGGAGCTAAGAAGAAAATTCATAGCATTAAATGCCTATATCAAAAAGTCTGAAAGAGCACAAATAAACAATCTAAGGTCACACCTCACAGAATTGGAGAAACTAGAACAGTCCAAATCCAAACCCAGCAGAAGAAAAGAAATAACAAAATCAGAACAAAACTAAATGAAATTGAAACAAAAAAATACAACAGATAAATGAAA